TGAGGCAGGAGAATGGCGTGAACCCAGGAGGCGGAGCTTGCAGTGAGCCGAGGTCGTGCCACTGCACTCCAGCCTGGGCGACGGAGCAAGACTCCGTCTCAAAAAAAAAAAATGTATAAAATAAATAAATAAAAAGCATTTCTCCCCTTTATTGTTCAGGGATATTTCTTCCACCAAATTGCAGGCCCTGCCGAGCTATGGCCTAGAGTCCATTCAGAGGCTAATTGCCACGTCATCCTATTCTCTAAAAAAATTGCCATCAAGAGAAACATTTGTCAATCTCCTGGAGGCCACGTTGACTTACCCCAGCCACTGCTGTGCTTTTAGAAACTTGCCAACAAAAGAGTAAGTAGAAACCAAAAGGTAAAGCCTACCCAAGCTGTGGCAGAAATTCAGATTTCAAAATAGTCAATGAGTAGACAGCTCCACTCCCCTTCACTCCCTACCTTCTTGGCCAGCTCCGTAGACATGGGGTCACTTTCAAATAGACAAGAAGAAAACAAACTGTTCTGTTTCCTTGTGGAAACTGCTACCAAATAGTTGATTCACCCTGCAGCTAGAAGACCTTTGTAGCCAATTCTGGGTAAACTGAATTAGAGGCCATTTTAGCATTTGCAGAATGGAGTACAAAACTGGCATCTCAAAGGATTTGTTCTAATCCTTATCAGAGAGCATCATTTTTTTAAGTGAAGGAAGAAGCCTCAGGAGGGCAAAATTTACCTAATGTTTAAATCTTTGATTTAAAAATGGACACAAAATATTACAGAAAGTTTTCAAAACTATTTCTCTCCTAGTAGACGAGCATCTTCTATTTCAGAACAGAATTACAGCTAAAGATAAGCTTAGCATGGGAACAGGAAGGGAAGGAGCTCCTGCATGGTTTGCATCCAGTAGTGGGTATCTGATTCCGTTCAGTCCAGGGTGGGGGACACGGTGGCAGAATTTCGTTCTTTCCTCAGAGCACTGTTTTCCAGACTTTTTTGACTGAGATGCACAGTAACAAATACTTTGGTATTGCAACCCAGTACATGTCACATATGTAACAGAAATAAAGCTGAGTGATACTTAACTTTTTAATATGTAATATGCTGATATTTTCTTATTTTACTCTATTTTATTTTATGCTTTTTTTATTTTTAATGCCAGTCTTGATGCACTCTATTGCTTTCATGACCCACCAATGGGTCACACAACTCACAGTTGGAACAACACTGCCCTAAAGGGTTATTATTGCAGCCTAAGGAGATAGGATCCATTCAATTACTTAGATAAGGCACTGAGAGAGTGACACCAGATGCTGCTGTCTTTGTTTGGAATCAACCAAAATGAATTATTTATAATTAATCAACCAGTATGCATTATTTGTACCTTGCATATAGGAGGTTCAGCTCCACCTGAGGCTTTTTGGGTAGCTGAGAAGACAAAACACTTGCTGTATTCACAGAGTCATGTGCCATTAACTGATCTTCCAAAACATTAACTGAGCACTTACTATGTTTCAAATACTGTGTGAAAGCCTGAGGTTACAAAGATAAGTCACAGACAGCTGTATGGGAGCAACACACAAGAGAGCCAATATTTAAGTCCAACACGGCAAATGTTATGACAGATCTGAGAACAGAGCAGAGTGTTCTGGGAGCACTGAACAAGAGTTTGTTAATGGCAGCAGGGATTATGGAAGGCTTCCTGAGGGAAGTGATTTATGCTGAGTCTTGAAGAACAGGCAGGAGTTGTCTAGACAGAGTGAGAAAAAGCAAAGAAGATAGAATAGCTCATGTGAAGACAAAAAGGCAAGAGACAGTAGATGAAACTCACTCAGAAAAATTGAAACATGGACACATGGAAGAAGATGAGTCAGAAGAGGAAGCCAAGGAGATGTGGGCCATGATGGTCTGAGTGCCAGGCCCGGTTGTTTAGAGGATGGGGAGCCATGAAGACTTTTAAGCAAGATGACTCAAATTTGCTTTTATAAAATACCACTTTGCAGCAAGGTAGAGGATGGTTTGGGGGTGAGCAAAGCTGGTGAGAGAACAATTAGGAAAATGACAGAGATACTGGTTTATGATAGAGCTGATTCTGGATACCCACATTTTTTGGCAAAGAAATCACACCCCTTCTGAAATCACTGGCATGTGAAAATTTTAGTTCAGGGATTTTTATTCCAGTAGGTGAAAGAGACAAAGTATTCCTGCAAGGAATTGTCTCATAAGTATTGTAGAAGAATAATACATAGAAATGTCCAATTTGAATTGCCTCATTTATCCTTCCTCATCAGTAAAAGTTGAGGCCCTCACAGCCTGCTCTCTTTTCCCATTTTTCTTTTTTCTTGGCGGGGGCAGGGAGGAGGTGTGGCTTATTTTCATTTATTGACCTGACTAATGGGTACGTAGGTGATCATTCTGTGAGAAATCATTGAGCTATACATTCATGTTTTACCTGCTTTCTGTGTGTTACAATTCAATTTTCTGATGTTTTACAAATTGCTATTACAATATAAGTCTATTTGAAACTTATGAAAAGGAAAATAGGCAAATGTCACATATCTTTTCTGGTTGCGGCCTTGCACCCTACTGCCCTCAGGGAAACTTGATCTGACTTCACCAAGCAACCTTTTGGAAGTAGTCCCTTCTGAGCCTGTCCTTTTCCATAATGTCCAAATTCTTAATGAATGCAGTTGATAAACCTTGTAATAATGTGTCAACAGCATGATACTTCTTTCATAGAATATGCATGAACTGTGTAGAAACAATGCATTGTCTCATCAGAGAAGATGCAAATTTCATTCTCTATGAAAACAAAGATGGACTGTCATGAGAATGCCATCAGGGCACTGAATATGAGGAGAGAAGAAATAAGAGACAATCAGGGGCATTTGTAATTATGAAGAAACCACTGTTTTTTTTTTTCTGTAGACCTCCTCTGTGGACAACCACTATTTTTTTGATTCAACTTTTATTTTAGATACAGGGGGTACATGTACCAGTTTGTTACATGAGTATATTGCATCCAGGAAGTGAGCATAATACTCGATAGATAGTTTTCAACCCATGCCTCCCTCCTTCCCTGACCCCTCTAGTATTCTGCAGTGCCTGTTCATATGTTCCCAGTTATGTTCATATGTTCCCAGTGTTTAGCTCCCTCTTTTAAGTGAGAAGATGCAGTATTTGGTTTTTTAATCTTGAATAAATTTACTTAAGATTATGGCTTCCAGCTCCATCCATGTTACTGCAAAAGACATGATTTTTTATGGCTGCATAGAATTACATTGTATATATGTACCACATTTTCTTTATCCAATCCAGGCACCCAGGTTGATTCTATGTCTTTGTTTTTGTGAATAGCATAGCAATGACCATATAAGTGCACATGTCTTTTTGGTGTAATGATCTATTTCATTGGGTATATACCGAGTAATGAGATTGCTGAGTTGAATAGTAGCTCTGTTTTAAGTTCTTTTAGAAATCTCCAAACTGATTTCCACAGTGGATGAACTAATTTACACTCCCACCAACAGTGTATGAGAATTCCCTTTTCTCAGACTGTAAAAGTCCTAAATGAAAACCTAGGAAATACCCTTCTTGACATCAGCCTTGGCAAAGAATTTTTAGCTAAGTCCTCAAAAGCAATTGCAACAAAAACATAAATTGATGAGTGGGACCTAATTAGACTACAGAGCTTCCACACGGCAAAAGAAACTATCAACAGAGTAAACAGACAACCTACAGGATGGGAAACAATATTCACAAACTATGCATTTGACAAAGGTCTAATATCCAGAATCTATAATGAAATTAAATGCATCAACAAGCAAAAAAATAAATAATCCCATTAAAAAATGGGCAAAGGGCATGAATAGAACAGCATTTTTTCATATGCTTATTGGCTGCTTGTATGTCTTCTAAAGAAAAAATGCTCATCATCACTAATCATCAGAGAAATGCAAATCAAAACCACAATGAGAAAAACAACAGATGCTGGCAAGGCTGTGGAAGAAAAGGGAATGCTTATACCCTATTTCTTTATTCATTTGTATCTCCCTTAAATTTCATCTCTAGGTAAGTGCTCCCCCAGGTGAGAACAGGCCTCATTTTATTTTATTGGTATTTCTCTTCTTTCCACAGGCTAAACTTCTTAGAGGGAAAGATGGAGGAGTAGGGAGCACCCACGTATGTTTCTGCACATAAGAAAAAATAACCTGAAATTCACATCATAATGTCAGGTCCAGCATCTTCAAATCCTTACAAAAAAGATGCCCAGTTACAATTCAAAACCATGAACACAGAATGACTATTTGTTAAGGCCAATGTGGAAAGGAGAGTGGTAAGGAGCAAACCTTAATATATCATAAAAGTAGCTTTTAGTAATCATTGGAAAATCCTTGATTCAATATGACAAATTTAAGTTTTTTCATCTCTAGTGCCCACACAAAATGCTTAGTATTCAGAAGCATTTTATCTAAGCTGGAAGCACTCTAATGACAATTCAGAAGCCTTTACTCTCTCCTCAGGAAGCATTTCAGTTAGGACAATGGTGCAGAACGAGATGCTGGTGTAATAGGTAAAGAATTTGCATGAACAAAGCATAAATAGACGCACAGTCAGGTTTAGCCTGAAGTCCAAAAGCTCAAATGCTTTTTTTAACCTCTTCTCTTTCAGACAGAATTTTTCACATTCCATTTCTGAAAACTTTTCCAAACAATGTGAAAGCACAGTAAGGAAAGTGAATAACAAAACACTGTAAGTATTTGCATGCAAGGAAACTCAGAAGTCGTATCTTGTTCTGTGTGCACCTTATTATCAGCATCAATTATTTTCTTTTGATACAAGTCTTGGTTACGGAGCTGTTGCAAAGCAACTTTTAATAGTTTTAAAATGGGAATTTTTTCTTTGCAATTGGCATCAAGTTGATCAGGTATGTCTTTCAACTGTTTAAAAAAACTATTTTAAAATGTTCCTTAATATTTATTCTACAATTGTATTAAAGCCTCCTCAAAAATTAAAATTTTGCAGGTATGTTGATGTCACCAAAGGCTGATACAACTGATACCTTCATTTGTAAGAATTTTCCCTAGTCACATGGTCAACATTCCACAAAGATTAACTAATTGCAAACGTAGCTTAAAAGTAGCCACTTCCCTTAAAGGAGACTTAGGCTACCTCGACAACTATGCTCCTGAGCTTAAAATGAGTCTTAATGCTATCGCTACCACATACACTGGATGGAAGCTACATCTCTGTTTTACTGACTAACTTTTAACACTTTTCTGCTATAAATGCTGGCTGCCTTGGCATTTCACTTATCTTCAACTGTAAAAGAGCATGCCTCAAAAGATAATCCCAGTGTCCCTATGGCACATTTACTAAGATTTAGAAGTTTTATTATGCCCCCATGAGTCCTCCAGACTACAAAACTAGATGTCCCTCTAAGATACTTTGCCAATCTCTTTCTGAAATTTTCTCTTCTTTTCTTTTCCTATCAATCTCCAAGTTAGACAGATGCTTCAGGTTGGTACGGTGGAATGACCCTGGACTTTGGGGTTCCATTCCAAGTATATGAATCTTTGGAAGTAACCTTCCTGTAACAGAGTATCGCTGGCAAAATTTATCCCTTTTGAGACCTTTCTCCTCATCTGTAAGGAACAGCAGAAATACCATTTGGCTTTCAGAACCATGAGAATGAAGGAAGTTGCTAAGCAATGCGACAACACCAAGGGTAAATAAGTATTACTGTCTCTTCTTTTCCTTCCCTTACCTCAAGCCAATAATTCTTCTTACAGTTATTCTTCCATGCTTGCTGAGAGTGAACTGAGTGGCTGGGACTATGAATATGGTTTCTGCTTACCCAAGACACCCCGATGTGCTCCTGAACCAGATGCTTTTAATCCCTGTGAAGATATTATGGGCTATGACTTCCTTAGGGTCCTGATTTGGCTGATTAATATTCTAGCCATCATGGGAAACATGACTGTTCTTTTTGTTCTCCTGACAAGTCGTTACAAACTTACAGTGCCTCGTTTTCTCATGTGCAATCTCTCCTTTGCAGACTTTTGCATGGGGCTCTATCTGCTGCTCATAGCCTCAGTTGATTCCCAAACCAAGGGCCAGTACTATAACCATGCCATAGACTGGCAGACAGGGAGTGGGTGCAGCACTGCTGGCTTTTTCACTGTATTCGCAAGTGAACTTTCTGTCTACACCCTCACCGTCATCACTCTAGAAAGATGGCACACCATCACCTATGCTATTCACCTGGACCAAAAGCTGCGATTAAGACATGCCATTCTGATTATGCTTGGAGGATGGCTCTTTTCTTCTCTAATTGCTATGTTGCCCCTTGTCGGTGTCAGCAATTACATGAAGGTCAGTATTTGCTTCCCCATGGATGTGGAAACCACTCTCTCACAAGTCTATATATTAACCATCCTGATTCTCAATGTGGTGGCCTTCTTCATAATTTGTGCTTGCTACATTAAAATTTATTTTGCAGTTCGAAACCCAGAATTAATGGCTACCAATAAAGATACAAAGATTGCTAAGAAAATGGCAATCCTCATCTTCACCGATTTCACCTGCATGGCACCTATCTCTTTTTTTGCCATCTCAGCTGCCTTCAAAGTACCTCTTATCACAGTAACCAACTCTAAAGTTTTACTGGTTCTTTTTTATCCCATCAATTCTTGTGCCAATCCATTTCTGTATGCAATATTCACTAAGACATTCCAAAGAGATTTCTTTCTTTTGCTGAGCAAATTTGGCTGCTGTAAACGTCGGGCTGAACTTTATAGAAGGAAAGATTTTTCAGCTTACACCTCCAACTGCAAAAATGGCTTCACTGGATCAAATAAGCCTTCTCAATCCACCTTGAAGTTGTCCACATTGCACTGTCAAGGTACAGCTCTCCTAGACAAGACTCGCTACACAGAGTGTTAACTGTTACATCAGTAACTGCATTATTGAATTGTTCTTAAACCTGTAAAAAAAAATTACCTGTACCAGTAATTTTAACATAAAGGGTTGGATTTAGGAAATTATTTATTTTTAGGTACATTAGGCAAGAGACCTCTACCTAGTAGAAAGTGTAGTCTATGACCACTGCCACACTAAAAACTATTTGTCATTGTTACATGGCATAAATACTGAAGTTGAGAGTGTTTAGAAATTTTTATAGAAATTTTGACACAGTAATTTTGTTTGATGAATCTTTTAAAAAACTGAGGAGGTATTTTGCATATCTTTTTTTTCATTTTCGTAATTTGTATTGCATTCTATAAAAATATTAGTTCATAACAGATCAGAAATTTAAAATAACTGGCCTTTTTCCTCAGGTAGTTTGAAAAACACACTCTAGAGATGCACTGTCCAATCCGGTAGCCACTAGCCACATGTGGCTAAATTAAAATTAAATAAAATGAGAAATGTAGTTTCTCAGTTGCACTAGCCACGTTTCAAGTTCTCAATGGCTACGTGTGACTAGTGCTTACCATACTGGACAGCACAGACACAGAATATTTTCATCACCACAGAAAGTTCTATCTGTTCTATTATAGAGACTTTTATCTATGCCCTATCTGGATTCTACTTATTTATAATTTAAGGTAAACATCTGAAAGCACATTTCAGCCTATTTGCTTAGTGAAACATTAAGCTGTAGACTGTAAACTCCTCGTGAGTAGGAACCCTGTCTCAGTGCATTTTGTTTTCCTGCTTCCTACCTCAAGATCTTGGCAATGGTACACTACAAATGTGCTGAGTTAGAATTACTCTGAAGTTATGAAACATATAATGAAAACAATTTTTTCTAGAGCTTATATTTTTATTTGAATGAAATAAAATGTTTAAATATTTAAAAATAATTAAGTTTCATCATTTCTATCCTTTGGAGAGT